GCCCAACAAATCAAAAACACTTAAAAACAAGAAAATGAATTCACGGTATTAAGATGTTTTCAACTCTTACCTCGAGAGCTTTAAAAAAACATTTGGAATTGTCTGAAGACTTTAAAAACTTCACAAAAAACGGTTCTTTGTCATTTCTGGACATTTCTGAACTGTCAAAATAAAGGAACCATTAACAAGAACAAAACCACATTAGATAAAAAGTTGCATGTTTAACCTACCTATTTTTCTGTGCAGACAAGAATGCCTAAAGACAGACATTCTGGCTCTGCCCGTGAATTCGTCAACGGCATTTCTAAGAAATCCTGGAACTTGGACAAAGCCAAGGTAAAAGATGACAACACCAATCCTTGCAAATCAGACAGCAAAATTAACCCGAATTGAATACACTGAGGAAGGCCCTGCTATGAAGGCTCTAAGCCCTTTAGGCCAATGGACATTCAATTGCACTTGTTTTAAGGATACACAGAGTGTATCTGTCCCTGCGGATACCCACGGCCTGCGAGGTACGTTCATCCCTCAGTAAACAGATTTTAAATATAAACATGGAAGCCAGTTAGCATGGTCTTGGCCCTGCATAAGGCTAGATGCTCCGGTTCCCATCTCCAGGAAAAGGCCTGGCTCTGGGATCACGGAAGCCACGTCCTCTCGGCGTCAAAGGCCCACCCGCCGGCTCCAGGGCCAGTTACCAGGACAGGAAAAGAGGGTCCTGAAGGCCACAGAAGGCATCGCGAACCCCAGTTGGGGCTGGGGAGGAGCTGTGTCCCCACTCCGCGCCTCACTTACCTCGTTGGAGCCTCGGGGTCTCCGGGCGGCGAGTCGGGGGACGCGCTGGCCGCAGGGCGGTGGCTGGGGTCGGGCGCCAGCCCGGCGCACAGCCCCCTCCCCCGACTCGGCGCCGCCCCTACCCCAAAGCAAACGCTGGAGAACCCGGAAATTGCCCAGAACGGGAACCGACTTTCGCGCCAACCGCGCGGCCGCGCTTGCCTTTTCCGGTGGAAGTGACGCCATCGGCAGCTGCAGCAGAAGAGCGGAAATGTCAAACGTGGAGGTGAGCAGTCTGTGGGCGGTGGGGCTTCAGGGGGTCCCTTACACCTCTGGCCTCTCTCTCCTAGGGCTGTGCCTGGCTGCTCCTGAGAAAACTGGAAGATGGTGTGCCATGTCAGATCACGAGGCCACGAAGTGCACCAGTTTCCGAGACAATATGAAAAAAGTGTTTCCAGCAGATGGTCCCCTTGTCACCTGCGTGGAGAGAGCGTCTTCCCTTGAGTACATTAAAGCCATCACAGTTAAGTCACTGCTGCCTAAAACACAGTGGAATTCCTTCACCATCTCTTTTGTCCTTTGAACAGGAACATTTTGGAAAAGACAAGTCGTCAGAATTTCAGCTCTTTGGCTCTCCTCATGAGACAGATCTGCTGTTTACTGATGCTGCCCATGGGTTTTTAATGGTCCCACCTAAGATAGATGCCAAGCTGTACCTGGGATATGAGTATTTTTCCGCGACTCAGGATCCAAAAAGAGGTATGTAAGGTCCCGGGAGGGACCTGGCCAGCGTGCTCATATCTGCACCTCTGATCCCCATCAGTCACTCCAGGAGGGGTTCCACTGCCACCATTTAACTGAAGAAAAATTTAGGCTCCTAGATGATAAGGACGTGTCTGAGGTCACCTAAGAAGGACAAGACGGACCTTCCATCTGCCATGTTGACTCCCAACTTCTCCAAGTTTGAATTTGTAGAGACCTGATCTACAACACAGAGAAAAGGTGTGTACGTGGGGAAAGCAGGGAGTGGTGAGAAGAAATTGCATCTTGGTATTTCAATTTCTAGGCTATTATGTCATGGCTGTGGTTAAGAAATCAGATGCTGATGTCACCTGGAACTCTCTTTGAGGCAAGAAGTCCTGCCACACTGCAGTTGGCACTTCTGCAAGCTGGAACATCCCCATGGGCTTAATATACAATCAAACCGGGTCCTGTAAATGTGGTGAGTATGTTCTGGGAGGTGTTGTGGCAGTTTGATCCTGACCTCTGGTTGTCCTTTCTCGCAGATGATTTCTTCAGTCGCAGTTGTGCCCCTGGGTCTAATCCGGATTCCCCTCTCTGTGCTCTGTGTGGTGGCAGGTGCAATCCTGCCCACATATGGGCTTACAACAGCCAGGAGAGATACTACGGCTCCAGTGGGGCTTTCAGGCAAGTAATGTCTGTGCACCACCTTTATCTTTGCTCCAATGACTCAAGTCCTGCTCTTCTCTAGGGCACTCTCCTGCAGACCCAGATGATTTAGGGCACCTTAGGGCACCTAGGGAGAAGCAAGAATGATGGCGGCAGAGTCACAACTCTAGTTCTACTTTTGCCACTTTCTTCTGTGTGACTGTGGACAAGTCAAGAATCCATCAGAGCCTTGGTTTAAAATCACAGGGGGGACACCAGACACCTCACTTCTTACACTTGGCTGGTAAGTATATTTTAAAAATAGATATTCCTGGGGGGCCCTTCCACCTCTGGCCTCTCTCCCCCAGGGCTGTGTCTGGCTGTCCCTGATAAAACTGTGAGATGGTGTGCAGTGTCGGAGCATGAGGCCACTAAGTGCCAGAGTTTCCGCGACCATATGAAAAGCGTCATTCCATCCGATGGTCCCAGTGTTGCTTGTGTGAAGAAAGCCTCCTACCTTGATTGCATCAGGGCCATTGCGGTAAGTCGCTGCTGCCTAAAAGAGAGTGGAAGGCTTCATCCAGGACTGGCCTGTTCTCTTTCAGGCAAACGAAGCGGATGCTGTGACACTGGATGCAGGTTTGGTGTATGATGCTTACCTGGCTCCCAATAACCTGAAGCCTGTGGTGGCAGAGTTCTATGGGTCAAAAGAGGGTAAGTTCTCCCTGGGACCCCAGGAAGGAGTTGAGGGCCTTCCATTCACACTGTGCCTTTGCAGATCCACAGACTTTCTATTATGCTGTTGCTGTGGTGAAGAAGGATAGTGGCTTCCAGATGAACCAGCTTCGAGGCAAGAAGTCCTGCCACACGGGTCTAGGCAGGTCCGCTGGGTGGAACATCCCCATAGGCTTACTTTACTGTGACTTACCTGAGCCACGTAAACCTCTTGAGAAAGGTAAGCTGGCAGGAGTCTGGGTGCCCTCGAGCTGCTCTGTTGTCCATTTCTCTGTGCTGAGCAGCAGTGGCCAATTTCTTCTCGGGCAGCTGTGCCCCTTGTGCGGATGGGACGGACTTCCCCCAGCTGTGTCAACTGTGTCCAGGGTGTGGCTGCTCCACCCTTAACCAATACTTCGGCTACTCGGGAGCCTTCAAGTGAGTGAGATGTCTGCTGCTCCATGGTGGCCAGGAGCCCTGCTGATGTGTTTCTTTGACCCAGGTGTCTGAAGGATGGTGCTGGGGATGTGGCCTTTGTCAAGCACTCGACTATATTTGGTAAGAATGGGACAAGAATCCACCAGGGCCACGTGTTAAGCTCACCTGGGCTTTCCCTCCCCAGAGAACTTGGCAAACAAGGCTGACAGGGACCAGTATGAGCTGCTTTGCCTGGACAACACCCGGAAGCCGGTAGATGAATACAAGGACTGCCACTTGGCCCAGGTCCCTTCTCATACCGTCGTGGCCCGAAGTATGGGCGGCAAGGAGGACTTGATCTGGGAGCTTCTCAACCAGGCCCAGGTATCCCCACCTGCCATCCTCCCCTCCAGCTTTGCCATCCACTATTCTGTTTTTCTATGAACAGGAACATTTTGGCAAAGACAAATCAAAAGAATTCCAACTATTCAGCTCTCCTCATGGGAAGGACCTGCTGTTTAAGGACTCTGCCCACGGGTTTTTAAAAGTCCCCCCCAGGATGGATGCCAAGATGTACCTGGGCTATGAGTATGTCACTGCCATCCGGAATCTACGGGAAGGCACATGTGAGTACCTGGGAAGAACCAGGTGACCACAACTTCTGATCTTTGTTCTTTTTTTATGCCATAGGCCCAGAAGCCCCAACAGATGAATGCAAGCCTGTGAAGTGGTGTGCGCTGAGCCACCACGAGAGGCTCAAGTGTGATGAGTGGAGTGTTAACAGTGTAGGGAAAATAGAGTGTGTATCAGCAGAGACCACCGAAGACTGCATCGCCAAGATCATGGTATGTCACTCCAGCCTTCCTAGGGCAGCGTCTTCATCTGCTGTGATTTGCTGTGTCTTTGCAGAATGGAGAAGCTGATGCCATGAGCTTGGATGGAGGGTTTGTCTACATAGCGGGCAAGTGTGGTCTGGTGCCTGTCTTGGCAGAAAACTACAATAGTAAGTGGTGGGGAGCACCTCTCTGTGTTTTCTAATGCCTTTTTCATTTTCTTTTCTCCTGCAGAGAGCGATAATTGTGAGGATACACCAGAGGCAGGTGAGTTTGAATTGGTAACCTCTGGAGTTAAATAATACATCCTTTTCTGGTGTCTTTCTTGTAGGGTATTTTGCTATAGCAGTGGTGAAGAAATCAGCTTCTGACCTCACCTGGGACAATCTGAAAGGCAAGAAGTCCTGCCATACGGCAGTTGGCAGAACCGCTGGCTGGAACATCCCCATGGGCCTGCTCTACAATAAGATCAACCACTGCAGATTTGGTGAGTGAATATTGGGAAGGAGGGCTGGTGAGAAAAGCTGACTTCCTCTTGTCCTTCTGCACAGATGAATTTTTCAGTGAAGGTTGTGCCCCTGGGTCTAAGAAAGACTCCAGTCTCTGTAAGCTGTGTATGGGCTCAGGCCTAAACCTGTGTGAACCCAACAACAAAGAGGGATACTACGGCTACACAGGCGCTTTCAGGTGAGTCTTTTAACCCTGAAACAAATAGAATATTTTTTTCTCTCCCACTTCTGGACCTCTGCAGGTGTCTGGTTGAGAAGGGAGATGTGGCCTTTGTGAAACACCAGACTGTCCCACAGAACACTGGGGGTAAGTGCACCTGCTCCTCTGTCCCCCTAGATCATCAGCTGAACCACCTTCTTCCTGTCCCTAGGAAAAAACCCTGATCCATGGGCTAAGAATCTGAATGAAAAAGACTATGAGTTGCTGTGCCTTGATGGTACCAGGAAACCTGTGGAGGAGTATGCGAACTGCCACCTGGCCAGAGCCCCGAATCACGCTGTGGTCACACGGAAAGATAAGGAAGCTTGCGTCCACAAGATATTACGTCAACAGCAGGTATGGACCAGCCAGGTCCTCCCACCTTTTCTAGGTCCTCACGGACTTTCTGTTCACTTGACAGCACCTATTTGGAAGCAACGTAACTGACTGCTCGGGCAACTTTTGTTTGTTCCGGTCGGAAACCAAGGACCTTCTGTTCAGAGATGACACAGTATGTTTGGCCAAACTTCATGACAGAAACACATATGAAAAATACTTAGGAGAAGAATATGTCAAGGCTGTTGGTAACCTGAGAAAATGCTCCACCTCATGTGAGTAGGAGGAACAGCATGGGGAAGTGGCATGAAAATCCTACCTCTCTGCTCTGCTCCACAGCACTCCTGGAAGCCTGCACTTTCCGTAGACCTTAAAATCTCAGAGGTAGGGCTGCCACCAAGGTGAAGATGGGAACGCAGATGATCCATGAGTTTGCCCTGGTTTCACTGGCCCAAGTGGTTTGTGCTAACCACGTCTGTCTTCACAGCTCTGTGTTGCCATGTGTGCTGAACAAAAAATAAAAATTATTATTGATTTTATATTTCAAAAACTCCATTCTTTCCTAAATATTTTCAACAAAGGATTTCTTTATGCATTCTGCCTAAATACCTATGCAACTGAGCCCTTCCTTCTCAGCTCAAGATTCGTCTGGTCTTTCCCTACAGCTTTGTGTGTGCCATGGCCACATCTCCTGGGTACAGTTCAAGGAGACATCTTTTCTAAAAGGGTCTGCGTGATCATTAAAATATAATCAAATGTATACTGGTGTGTGTGTGCACGTGCGCGTGCGTGTGTCATGCTAAGGAAGGGGCAAGAAGGAGGATGCAGAGTGAGTTACAGAGATCAAGTACTCAAGTGAGTACAGAAAGACTACAGAAGACTTACCTTTATTTGGTATTTTAAATGAATTCCATCAGGCTGAGGTCCTGATTCTAACTAGCTGAAAAAAGTGAAACACTGACATCTTTTTTGCTGAAAAGCATTCCCTGAGCTTGATGCCACAGCAGTTACTGCCCTGTCTCCTGCCCTTCTCAGCCCAGCTTCCTGTAAGGTGGAGGCTGACTTTTCTGTCTCACTTATTATTGGCTGAACATACAGAATTTGGTCTTCTGCTTCACCAACTTACCTGAATGTACCCTGGCAAAAGTCACCGTCTACCTGCCAACTGTTAAACCAATTCAGGTCTTCCATTCCTGAGCCCATTTCCTGCAGTTGATAAAGTTGACCACTCCCTCCTCCTTGGAACTCTTTTCCTCAGTTTCTCTGACATGGCAGGTCTCTGCTTTGATTCCTACCTCTCTCTGTTCATTTGTAGTCTTCACTGTGGGCTCATCCTACTGGCCTGGAAACCTTAGGGAAATCTTCCTGGGGTTTTCTCTTGATCTGGTCAGTGCTCCTCTCACTTTGCAGGCCCTCCTTCAGTGATGCTCATGACTCCTAGGCATCTGTATCTATAGCTGTGACCCCAGCCTCCAGCAGTATCCCTGCACTTATACATCCTACTACCTACCTGTGGGTCTATACTCGAGTCTTGCAGCAGTCAGAAACCCAACAAATCAAAAATTGAAGTGATCATCCTGTTCTTCTCTCTCTTGCTTCCCTAAACCAACTGTTGTTATAGTATATTCCATATCAGCTGAAGACCTGGTCATCTACCCAATCACATAAGCCATAAATAGAGGGGTGAAATTTCAGTTCGCCATTTTCCCTCACACTACATCCAGCGTCACCAAGTTCTGTTGATTTTGCTTTCTAAATAACTTCAGTTGGCTCCTTTCTTTTCCTGACTCCTAACACAGCCTCATCTTATACTCAAATACAGAAGTGCAGATAAGGGGTATCTGGACACAACATTCCACACCTCTCTCAACTGTCTAGTATTCAAGAAAATAGGACTCTGGGTCCACTTTGCAGTCCAGACCTGATATGGACCGTTTTACACACAGCCCTGCTTTCCTCTGAGCCTATCAACGATCTGCCTTATTTAATATTAACCTAAACTTACCCCAAATCCTATAACTCTGCCTTTTCCTTTGTTTGGTGAGATACCCCATGGCTCCCCTGGGACGCAGTCTGTCTCATTGCAATGGATCAATAAACCTAATTTTATTACACTACAGGTATATTCCTGGAAGTCTTAGACAACTGGGCTAAAACAAAAATATTCAACATCCATTCTTAATTATTAAATTAGTTACTAAAATAGGATAGACAGATGTTATTTGGCCATAATTTTATATACATGTAAACAAAAGCTAATACATACCTAATGATGAAGAAACAGAAGCATTCCTACTAAAGTTAGGAACATGAAAAAAATTGATTACTATCTATCTTATTTTACAGTGTTTTAGAACAGGTGGCCAATCCAATTATACAAGAAAAATAAGTTATAATATTTAAAGAAATGCCAAAATTACTTTTATTTGTAAGTGATTATACACCTAGGAAATCCATGAGAACCAAATAATAATAAAGTATTATGGCCAGGCGCAGTGGTTCATGCCTATAATCCCAGCATTTTGGGAGGCTGAGGTGGGTGGATCACCTGAGGTCAGGAGTTCAAGACCAGCCTGGCCAACATGGCGAAACCCCATCTCTTCTAAAAATACAAAAATTAGCCTGGTTTGGTGGCACACACCTGTAGTCCCAGCTACTCAGGAGGCTGAAGCATGAGAAGTGCTTGATCCTGGGAGGCAGAGGTTGCAGTGAGCCAAGGTCGCACCAGAGCACTCCAGCCTAGTGACAGAGCAAGACTCTGTCTGGAAAATAATAAAAATAATAATAATAGGCAGGGCGTGGTGGCTCACACCTGTAATCTCAGCACTTTGGGAGGCCAAGTCGGGCGGATCACCTGAGGTCAGGAGTTCGAGACCAGCTTGACAACATGGAGAAACTCCATCTCTACTTAAAATAAAAATTAGCCGGGCGTAGTGGTGCATGCCTGTAATCCCAGCTACTCGGGAGGCTGAGGCGGGAGAATTGCTTGAACCTGGGAGGCAGAAGTTGTGGTGAGCCGAGATCGCACCATTGCACTCCAGTCTAGACAACAAGAGCAAAACTCTGTCTCAAAATAATAAAAATAATAATAATAATAAATAAAGTGGTAAAAGTGGTAAGATAAAATTCAGTAAAGTGAAAGGAAATATTAAAATAAAAAATAACTTTCTTTTATACAAATAATAGTGAGTTAGGACAATAATAATTAACAAGAATAAATAAAATGTATCATTTAGTAAATTAATAAAAGCTACATTTAAACCACACTTATCAAAGTAAAAAATAATGTAAAGAAGACATATTGCTTTGGATAGGAAGACTCAGTATTGTAAAGATGTCAATTCTCCCTAAATTAATCAATATACAATTTTTTAACTTGACAAAATGATACTAATCCTCAACTAAAAAACAAAAGTGAGACAGATAAGAAAAATTCTGATGAGAGTGGAAGAGCTCTTCCAGCTGTTAAAATGTAATGATAAGCTCCTGAACCTTGGCCTTAGCAATGATTTTTTGGCTATCACATCAAAAGCCCAGGCCACAAAAGCAAAAATAAATAAATGGGACTACATCAAGCTGAAAAGCTTCTGCATAGCAAAGACAACAAGCAACAAAATGAAATGGCAACCTATGGATTGGAAAAAATATTTGCAAACTATATATCTAATAAGATACAACAAATTGATAAAGAACTCATACAACTCAATAGCAGGAAAACAAATGATCCCAGTTAAAAATGGGCAAAAACCTGAAAAGACATTTCTCCAAGAAGAAAAATGGCCAAGATGGATATGAAAAGGTGTTCAACATCACTAATCATAAGGGAAATGTGAATTGAAACCATTATGAGACACTAGATAATAATAGGATGACTATTATCAAAAAGTCAAAAGATATTAATCATAAACGTGGATAAGGGTGAAGAGAACAGAAAACCTTTGTGCATTGTTGGTGAGAATGTACAGCCATTGTGGAAAACAGTATGGAGGTTTCTAAATAAACTGAAAATAGGGCTACATATGACCCAACAATCCCTCTTTAGGGGATATACACAAATAAAATGAGATAGCCACCTTGTAGAGATAAATGTGATCCCACGTTCATTGCAGCATTGCAGCCAATATAGGGAAGCAACCTAAATGCCTGTTGAAGAATGAATGGATAAAGAAACTGTATACACACACACACACACACAATGGAATATTATTCAGCCCTAAAAAGAATATCTTGCCATTTGCCACAACATGGATGAAACTGGAGGATATTAAGTGAAATAAGGCAGATACAGAAAGAAAAATATTACACGATTTCACTCACATGGGGAATCTAAAGAAAACACTCAAATACAGGTATACAGAGATAACAAAACCTGAGGTGGAGGAGGGTGGAGAGATGTAGGTCAGAGGATACAAAGCAGCAGATAGGAGGGCTAGGCGCAGTGGCTCACTCCTGTAATCCCAGGACTTTGGGAGGCAGAGGTGGGCAGATTGCTTGAGTCCAGGAGTTTGAGACCAGCCTAGGCAACATGACAAAACCCCATCTCTGCAAAAAAAAAAAAAAAAACAAAAAAAACCCCAAAAAACCAAAACAACAACAAACAAACAAGCAAACAAAACACACACACACAAAAAAAATTAGCGAGGAGTGCTGGTGCCCACCTGTAGTCCCAGCTACTCAGGAGGATGGATTGAGCCTGGGAGGTCGAGGCTGCAGTGAGCAGTGATTTGATCGTGCCACTGCACTCCAGCCTGGGGACAGGAGACCCCGTCTCAAACAAAACAAAACCAAGTAGCAGATATGCATGATGAACAAGCCTAGAGATCTAATGTACAACATAAGGACCACAGTATAGGTAATAAATTCTACTTTATTTGGGATTCCTCCTTCACTGTAGTAATCTTTTTTTAACTATGTATGTATCTCATAACATGTTGTATACCTTAAATATATTCAACGAAGCTTATTTTAAAAAATGAAATGTATAATGATGACTGGAAAGGGTGGTAGTCACATGGAAATAATGAAGCAGAATAAAAGTTCCAGATATTAAATGCAAATGAGAATTTATTACATGATAAAGCTGGCATTATACTCGGGGGGGACAGATAGGCTACTCACTGAAGTGTTTAGAAGCAGAGTAGCTGAAAATTTTGGCGCAGAAGAAAATCTCGTGGACCTCCAACTTACCGGTTAAAGTAAAAACTTTCGAAACGTATAAAGGTTTAAATATAAAATTAAAATCGTAAAAACAATTACTATGTTAACATATTTCTTATATAGTACTTAGATTTTCCAACATTCCACAAACCTAGTAGCAATTAAGGAAAATATTAATTTCAGATCATATAAAATTCAGAAGTCCTGTAAGACAAAAATAGACAAATAAAATGTGAAGATTTTTAAGAAAGAACAAAGGGCTAATCTATATTTTGAAATCAGTATAAAAAGACGAACAGAATTTGAGATGTGAGCGCGGACAGCTCTGCTGGGCCCTCCAGGCCCTCCGCCCGGTAGAACCCGGAGCCCTGGCCGCGGCTGCCCCACCGGGCCCATTTCTTGAAGCAGCGGCGAACCACTTTTCCTCCCCGACCTGCCGGCTGCAGGGTCTCCCCGCCCAACCCTGCCAGGCTCAGACGAAGCTTCTGCTGAGCCGCCTGGACGCAGCGCCCCTGGGTGGCGGCAGGTATAGCAGGGCGGGAAGCAGGGAGGCGGCCCCAACGCCGCGGAGGCCACCAGCGGGTGCAGAGGGCCAGGAAAGCTGGTCTGCGCGCGGCTCAGCTGCCTCCGTAGGCCATGGAGCCGAGCAGATCCGGGTCTTCGGGTGGCCGCAATGTCCCAAGTGGACGACACCCACCTAGTCCCGAGGACAACCGACAAAGTCCTTAATGGGCCCAGAAGGTGAGGGGAGTCCGGCAATGAGGGGTGGTAGGGTTAGCGGCCATCGCCCAGCTCGTCTTCCTTCTACCAGACGCTGGTGCTGGAAAAGAGAAGTGTAAGAATAACTTGCGCCATTAGGCCCATCGGAAAGGCCCACCACCCTTTAGGAAGATTACTGGCTGTTTATAGAAGGCCCGTGTATATCCTATGAAGAAGCTGCTCTCAACTTCCCCCCCAGCCTTTTAAAAGAAAACATTTGCTACATCGAGCCGTTCTAGGTGTAAAGAGGTTGTGACTTATGATAGAGTTAGAAAATCACACATCTTGTAAATTCCCATTTGTTAAAAAAATAATAATAATAATAATAATAATAATAATAATAATAGGACATAAATGGCTTCTGGAGATGACTTTTTGCAATGAAGTTGTTAGACCACCTCTGGAAGTGACAGCAGGAGCCACACATCCACGTTTATTAAGTGAGTTAGAGCAGGAGTCCCCAACCCCTGGATCTAGGTTGCACGCTCCTTATGAGACTCTAATAATGCCTGATGATCTGAGGTGGAACAGTTTCATCCTGAAACCATGCCCCTACCTTCCATGGAAAAATTGCCTTCCGTGAAACCATTCCCTGGTGCCAAAGAGGTTGGGGACCACTGGGTTAGAGGACATGGGGCAGAAGACCTGAGAAGGAAGAGAGGACAGTTCTGTGCCACACTGGTCATATTTAGAAGACATTTTCATATTCCAACCATTGTTCTGTGTGTGCATTTTATTTCTCACGACTGTATATGTAGTTAACAATACTATTTTTTAGGGAGGTGGGGGGGTCAGCCCCCCGCCTGGCCAGCCGCCCCGTCCGGGAGGGAGGTGGGGGGGTCAGCCCCCCGCCCGGCCAGCCGCCCCGTCTGGGAGGTGAGGGGCGCCTCTGCCCGGCCGCCCCTACTGGGAAGTGAGGAGCCCCTCTGCCAGGCCAGCCGCCCCGTCCGGGAGGGAGGTGGGGGGGTCAGCCCCCCGCCCGGCCAGCCGCCCTGTCCGGGAGGGAGGTGGGGGGGTCAGCCCTCCGCCCGGCCAGCCGCCCCGTCTGGGAGGTGAGGGGCGCCTCTGCCCGGCCGCCCCTACTGGGAAGTGAGGAGCCCCTCTGCCCGGCCAGCCGCCCCGTCCGGGAGGGAGGTGGGGGGGTCGGCCCCCCGCCCGACCAGCCGCCCCATCCGGGAGGGAGGTGGGGGGGTCAGCCCCCCGCCCGGCCAGCCGCCCTGTCCGGGAGGGAGGTGGGGGTGTCAGCCCCACGCCCGGCCAGCCGCCTCGTCCGGGAGGGAGGTGGGGGGGTCAGCCCCCCGCCCGGCCAGCCGCCCCGTCCGGGAGGGAGGTGGGGGGGGTCAGCCCCCCTGCCCGGCCAGTGGCCCCGTCCGGGAGGTGAGGGGCGCCTCTGCCCGGCTGCCCCTACTGGGAAGTGAGGAGCCCCTCTGCCCGGCCAGCCGCCCGTCCGGGAGGGAGAGTGGGGGGTCAGCCCCCCCCCGCCCGGCCAGCCGCCCTGTCCGGGAGGTGAGGGGCGCCTCTGCCCAGCCACCACCCGGTCTGGGAGGTGTGCCCAACAGCTCATTGAGAACGGGCCAGGATGACAATGGCGGCCTTGTGGAATAGAAAGGCGGGAAAGGCGGGGAAAAGATTGAGAAATCGGATGGTTGCCGTGTCTGTGTAGAAAGAAGTAGACATGGGAGACTTTTCATTTTGTTCTGCACTAAGAAAAATTCCTCTGTCTTGGGATCCTGTTGATCTGTGACCTTACCCCCAACCCTGTGCTCTCTGAAACATGTGCTGTGTCCACTCAGGGTTAAATGGATTAAGGGCGGTGCAAGATGTGCTTTGTTAAACAGATGCTTGAAGGCAGCATGCTCGTTAAGAGTCATCGCCAATCCCTAATCTCAAGTAATCAGGGACACAAACACTGCGGAAGGCCGCAGGGTCCTCTGCCTAGGAAAACCAGAGACCTTTGTTCACTTGTTTATCTGCTGACCTTCCCTCCACTATTGTCCCATGACCCTGCCAAATCCCCCTCTGTGAGAAACACCCAAGAATTATCAATAAAAAAATAAATTAAAAAAAAAAAAAAAAAACAATACTATTTTTTGAACTATCTACCCTTTCTAGATGTTCTGAAATGCCTATGTTAAAATTAGAGATAGTAAAATAACACATTTTGTAAATCTTTTTGTTAAAATTCATATGTAATGTTGTTTTGGTTGGGGGGGGTGGCCAAACCACCTGTTAATAATACACATTGTGTTTGTGCACTGGTTCAGGGGAGGAGAGAGGAAAGGAAGTGTAAGAGCTCTATGCCAATGTGCTTATAGTGAGGCAAGGTTAACCATTGTCTCATGCCTGGGCATTTTGTTTTACTTATCTGGGTATATTGTGGATCTAAAGGACAAATGAGTCCTGACTTTACATCTAGTCTTTCTAGATGTTAAAGAGGTTGCTAGTGTATGACAAAAGTAGTTAGTAAACTAATATATTTTGTACATTTCGTTTTAAGATTCCCAGGAAAGACAGTCTTCTGAAAATTTGAGCATTATTGCCCAGTGGGTTGATGGAGATGGGAAGGTGTAGGCCAGAATGTTCATACTTGGAAGACTCAGTCATAACTGTTTTTACATGTGTTCACTTTATTCAAGACTTCTGTGCATATAGTGGACGAATTAACTTCTTACCTGAAACATCTTATCTATGTAGATGTTCAGAATTGCCTGATGTATGTTAAGTGTAGAGGTAGTAAAATATCACCTTGTAAATATCTTTTTGCTAAAATTCTTGGGAAGTACTGTCTTTTGGAAGTGGAATTGTGAAGCCACCTCTGTAAGCAGTATAGTACTGTCTATACTTGTTCAATGGTTTAGAAATGGGAGGGAAGAAATTGCCAAAGGTAATATGCTAGTGTGTTCATACTTGGACATTTCACTTGCCATTTTTCTGTCTGTTTTGTGCATTTTGTTTTGCTGTGTATGTAGAGTACATAATGGACAAATGAGTCCTAATTTTGCAACATTTGGTCTCTAGATGTTTAAGAAGTTGCCAGTGTATGACAAAGTATCTAGTAAAATTAGCACATTTTGCACACTTTGTATTGAAATTCATAGGAAAGCTTGTCTTCTGTAAATGATTTTTGGGTATGAATTTGTTCAGCCATCTCTAAGCGTTACACATGCCTGTACCTGTCCACTGGATTGAAGACAGAGAGAAGGGAGTGAGGAAGGACTGGTTCAAGGTCAAAATTGTCATATTTAGAAGATACCTCCGATTATAGCCACTGATACATGTGCAATTTTATTTTACAGTGCTATGTACACAGTGGAAAGTTATATGAAATATCTGGTCTCTCTAGATAGTTAGAAATGCTTGATGTATTTAAAAGTAGAAATAGTATAATAACACTTTTTGTAAATAGCTTTTAAAAACTGATGGGAAATACTGTGTTTGCAAGTGGGATTGTTAAATCACCTCTGTGAACAGTGTTACTTGTTCATTCAGTTGAGGAAGGTGAGAGGGAAGAAATTACAAAAGATGTTTTGCTATTGTGTACTAGAAAATTTCAGTTTATCCATTGCCTTATATGTTAAATGCATTGCAAGTAACTTTGCTATACTACATATTGTGTTATATACTGGAAAAATGAGTCCTAATTTTAAAATATCCACTCTCTAGATACTAAAGAGGTTGCCAATGTATGACAAAAATAGTAAAGTAACACATTTTGTACACTTTGTGTTAACGTTTATAAAAAGACTATCTTCTGAAAACGACTTTTGGAAGTGAAATGATAACATCAACCCTAAGTGACACATGGGCCCATATCCACCAGGTTGGTGGTGCAGAGGAGCTGGAAGAAATGAAGGATTCTAGATCAGAATATTCCTATTTAGAAGACAGTTTAAGATAAACCATGTGTGTAGTTTATTCAACCCTACTGATGCAAGAGAATAGGGTCTGGAGGCAGGAAACATAAAGCAGATTCATGCAGACTTCCTAGAAATAAATGAAATGGAAACACATCAGCTATGACAGGACATATACTCTCCAACAGAGTAAATGACTTTGTAACTTTATTTCATCCTCTCCATTTACATAGGGCGTACATCAAGTAAATGACTAGGGTGTATACTAAGTAAATGACTTTGTAACTTTATTTCATCCTCTTCATTTACATAAGGCATATACCAAGTAACCAATGGAAACCTTGAGAGGGTATTTAAACCCGAGAAAATTCTGTAACTGGGCTCTTGAGCCCCTAAGCACAGGCCTTCTCCCACCCTGTGGAGCGTACTTTCATTTCATAAATCTCTGCTTTTGTTGTTTCATTCTTTCCTTGCTTTGTGTGTTTTGTCCAATTCTTGGTTCAATATGCCCAGAACCTGGACACCCTCCACTGGTAACATATTTTGGCAAGGCAGCCAGGAGGTAAGCCCAAAGTTTGGGATTTTTCATCTTTTCTTTTCCACTCCATACAGGGGAATCTCTCCCTCTGTCTCTTTTTCCTTTCCAACTCGGGACCCTTGGTGGGCAGCGCCTAAACACGGAGGCAACCGCAGGTTTCTGGGTGGGGCCATCCTGAAGGACTTTTTTCTATCTTTTCTGGTTGTGGTCCCTGATTCCTATGTGTGGCGCAGCTCAGGGCAAACTTGCAGCTCAGGGTGAACTTGCATGTGTTTCAGGCGACGGAAACCCTACTTGACTGGCTAAGGACAAAAGAAGCCTACTCAGCTTCCATTTCCTATCATTACAGTTCATGGCTATCATGCTAGTGGAACAGGAAGCATGGGATAATGTGGCCTTATCAAATTATAAGGATGCTAAACGCCAGTGATTACACCCAGGAACCAAAGGACAGCTCACAATTGCCTCTGGAGGGAAAATATGCAAAGCGGCACTGGTGCCCACGTAAGGTCAGAGATGCCTGACACTCTTAAGACTGGACCCCAAAGGGGGATTCCCCAGGGGATCCTCCAGACTTCAACCTCTCCAAAGGGGATGCCCTTGGCAGCAGTTCTAAGGACTAGTACTAAGCCCTCCTTAGAATTTTCTCTTGCAGTTGCAATACTGTTTGGCCCCAATATGGTTTGGATTCTGGCATTTGCTGTTGAATGGGAAAGCGGGATGCAGTTGCATGTATCCAGGCTTTGGTGCTGCTGTTCTAAGCAGGGGCAGGCCTAGTTATTATGTGATGTTCTCCTTTGGTGCTGTTTGACCCCAGTGTTCTTTCGAGTCTGGGGAGGTTTGGCCTTTAAAAATCAAACTGCCATGGAAATTGCTTTACCTGAAATAATAGTTCACAGCCTTCATTGGATTGCTTATTGGGTACACAAAGTAAAATTGGCAAGCTTGTATTGCTATCTCATGGTTAGGGTTCCAAGGTAAAAGCTATTGAATCTTCATTTGTGTGTGTGTATACACATGTCTAGATGTGTTTATTTGCACATTTGTTATATGTTGTGTTTTGGCATATAAGTAAAAGAGCACTCATAAATTAAGTAAATAAGTCGAAGCAATTTTCAAGTTCACATGACTTAAGTATAACTTTCCTAAACAGGCTAGTTTTAAAATTATTGGTGAAGTAAAAATAGAAATGCCTTCAGAATTGTCAGCATATATTTTTGTCTGGGTTTTATATTTGTCTCTGCTAGATATTTTGAGGTGTTAGGGTTTGGCATAGAAGGTTATAAAACTATAAACCCAGCCAAAACAAAACGATCTCGTTTGCGTTTTTTTTTTTTTTTTTTTTTTTTTTTTTGACAAATGAGCATAATTTAATGTTAGCTAAATCTTCTGGGTTACTGGCAAAAATACGTATGTATTAACTTTGAGGCTCTTACTTAGGTTTAAGTGCACACCTGGCTATTCAAAATGTGGTTAACAGGGAAATAACTGACTTTAAAAGATAGTGTCTAACATTTCGGTTTACAGAGGTAATCTAGATAAACTGTTAAAAGTGAAACAATTGAGTACAGTGAATGGGACAAATGTTTTAGATAAGCTTTTTGTGTAAAGTCTTAAAATCATTTTTGATGCTCATTTAAGATCTGGGCCATTTCCAATTAGAAAGGTTGTGATATGGGGAAATATGTTTCTAAAATTGTGGAATTGTTCTTAACTATAAATTCCCATATCTGATAGTTCAGGATTTCTAGCTTTTTAGCGTTTCACTAAAGTTTTAGGTTACTAAGGATAAGAATTCTAGTTAACACATAATTCTGTATACAAAACATGCCAGAAAGTTTGTGTTATTAGTGAGAAAAAGAATAATTTAGAAGTTATCTAAAAGTTAGTTCAAATTACAGATTTGAAAAGGTTACTTATGAAACAATGTAGTAAGGAACCAGTAAGTAGAGGAGAACGATATGGAAAAAGTTTAGATAATAAAATATTCTTTAAAACCTGATAGAGAATTGGAGATATTTGGCTAATTAACATTTTCATAGTGAAAGCTGTTAGTCTTGATAAAAGTAAAATAAGCATTGTAAAGAAATGCATCGGCAGTTTGGCAATTCCTTTTTACTATAGTTAAGCATGAAGCCGGATTTGGTGTGGAGCCAAATTTCACATACATGCTTGCATTGCTTCACACTGTTTACTGTTTTGTGTGGATAGTGCTGGCACTGGAGTACTTATTGGTTATGTGCCTATAGTGTATTTCTTGATTGCACAGGATGTATGGTGATATTGGTGAACTTAAGGATACTGAATTGTGTATCAGGAACAAAATATTCATTATGTGGGTTTTGGGGGGCCCTAGGTAAACACTGTAGCCTCCAGGGTAGATTGAGAAGGAAAAATTTAGGGTTGGGTTCCTATTTGTTTTTGCTTCTAATTTTCATTTGTTTGCCATTTATTCTCCTCTGGCTTTGCTTGTGTATGCACATATAAAATCATATATATTTTTTTTAAATTTCTAGTGGAAGGCTTTTATTTGGTTCTGTGAATAGTTATTTTGTTCCCTATGCATTTCTAGCAAGTCATCATTTGTTCCATTTATCTGGAATTCCTAGGCTACCTTTGTCAGGCTGGCAGGAATTGATGGAGCACACCAGCTTTTTAACCTTGAACTAACTCAAATTCTGTTTATGATACTTTAAGTGTGTTGAGTATATTTTCATAAACAGAATTTGAGTCATATTTCTCTGTCTGCCCATTTTCTCCAAAATTCGTAAACTATTTGTGAATATTCTTAATTCATGGCAATGTGTTTGTTTGCATATAGTCAAGCAGGGTTCCTAGGGCTGCTTTGGGAGACAGAACCCAGAAACCTGGCATACTGGCAAAAGGGTAAGAATTTCTTACCAGCCAGACTCTGGTCTCTGTCTCTCTGTGCAAACTGCATAAATGAATAGTAAAAGTCACTGTTTATCTCCTCTGTAAAGTTTTGATTAATATAAAAAAAGAATTCTGAGGCCGATCTTAAGCTGTAGTGAATCTGGTGTGCTTTGTGTCTTTCTGTATTGTTTTGTCATAAAGAGGGGTACCTTAGAATAAAATGTGTGCTTAGGACCCCATAGACCTGCTGTTCAAGACACACCAGCAGACTGGTCAGTCATGTCTTTGGGAGCTTGACCTTGTAACCATGTGGCCATGCTTTCTCTTTTCACAGTGGCAGCCTGGGTTTAGGGTTCAATTCCTGGCTTAGGGAATGAGTCCTTTATCTTCTGTCTGTGTATTTATATGTGTTGTGTGTGTACTATAAAAGAGCATTAATTAATTAGCTTAATAATAATAAGAGCTTAAATCAAATATTTTATCAGAAAAGTAAAAAATGTAATGCCTTCTATTTACTTCATGTAACTTAAGTAATCTTTGGGAAATAAAGACAGTTTTAAAGATTATTGGTAAAATAAAAATATCTTCAAAATGTAAATATTTAGTCTAAATTATGCAGGTCAGATATTAGATTTGCAAAATGCTTTAAGGTCATAAACCGCTTCTTTGACTTTTAAAAATTGCTCAATTTATTTTGGAGCATTAGATTCTAGATAAGGCCTGGGGACAAATAGAATTAGCCATGTCCCCTAGCTATGCAAAGAAGGTTATAAAGAAAGGAGATTTTATATAAGAAAGGATCTTATATCGTAAATTCGTGTCCTAAAGTAAAATAAGCGGTTGTTAAAAAAGAGGGATGTTTAGGACAAGTTAGAAAGTCAAAGCATGTCGTAGATGGTCTGTGTAAGTCATGAAATAATTTACAAAAGAGAATTTATGCAAGAAATATACAATTTAACGGTGATTAGACCTCCTAAATGCTTCATAAAATGCCACTATGACTCTTAACTCTACAACTTGCCTGCTTTACAGCTCGGTAAGGCCTGAGACACGTGGAGTCAGATGCTGGAGTCAGACCTTAAGTGTACTTCTCTCTGGGTCCTAGACTCCACAACTAATATATAATTAAAATCCTTAACTTACCAAAGTTTTCACCAAAAGTAAAACTCGCTAAGAGTTAACATTGTAACATGTAAGTGAGACTACTGAAGCAACAGTTTTACATGCAAGTTACGTAAGAAAAGTGAATGCATTTTCAGTGAAAGATTATAACAAGGCATGGGAATGTAGATTTTTTTTTCTGTCTAAAGGGTTAAAGGATTGTTTTAAGTTAGGATAAAGCTAAAAGTTTGAATGAGTTGTGGAAGATTTATAAAAATTAATATTGTAAAAAATTATGTGTGTGAACATATTGACTAAATTTAAAGGGGTATTTTCTGGTTTTTCCATAAATTGAACATCAAAATAAAAGCACAAACAGGGTTTTCTTAAAGCACCGATCTGCTCTTTAACAAACATTTGTAAAGGATTATAAAAGGTTTATGAGAATCTCACCTTATGGTCAAACGGATTAAGATTGGAAAGATATGTCTACAAGGTTTTCTTAAAAATTGGGGTTGACATTAATAGCACACTAATGCAAGGGTGAAATTTGGCTTTCTCTCTTGAACAAGATTTTCATGCAGTATTAAAAGATAATGAAAGATCTTTGTTTGCCTTTTGAATAAACTACCCCCCCACCAAAAAAAAGGAAGGGAAAGACAAGAGACAGATTGTTTGTAAAGTAAGTCTTCCATCTATCAACATGGAAAGGTTTTTGCCTTTTAAAACATTTTTGAGTCATCATTTTGCTAAATGAATGACTATGGTAACCTGGAATTCCATTTCATAATGTCAAGTGTTTTAAATCTTTAACATATTTAATAGGCTTCCCAAAATCAAATTTCAGCTTCAAAATTGTCTTTTCTAACCTCTAACTTTGAGATGCTGCAGAGGGCCCCTGAAGCATCCAAAAGAGAGGTAAACAGAATTATTTGACATGTTTAATTACATGGGAAGCATTGTCAAAAAGAAAAAAATTTAATCTTCTTCAGGTTATATTTTAGTGAATAATATTAATATATGTTCCAAAATTGTATGAGATTTCTAAAATTCCAATATGTCTGAGTATATGCTATCAATCATAATTATGATTATTATGTTATTGTAGACCACAGAAATAACCAAATTTCCTTGTCAATTGTGTTTTTAACTATAACTATTTAAAGTCATTTCCACAGTTAATTGCTTAATGCTGATGCAGTTTCTGAAAACTTCACAAGCATGCAAAGTCCTAGAATATGGTGTCTTTTAGGAGATTCATGAAAGATTGGAAAGGACCCTAAAAAGCACTCTTGAATACAGGTTTCTAATAAGTTTAGAATTATATCATTTGAACTGGGTAAGAATTCCTGGAACTTTAATGAAAAGACTGACTGAGTTCTAAAACTGCTAACCCAAGTAGAACAAAAATTAATTAAATACCAAGAAAATACTTTGCCAGATTTTCATGCTAAATCAGCTGATACTGAAACTGTTTAGATATAAAATTTGAATAAACTCCATCATTTAAATCAAATTACCTATGATAACCCATCAGTTATCAGTGTTATGCACCTAATTTGGGGAAACAACTGGTATTCAAGAGGATATGAGTCTAATGTTAATTAAGCATGAACTCATGGAGAACCAGGATGGCCACCTTGTCCTTCCTAAGTCGTTAAAGCTTTTGTTAGTAAAATTTCTGCATTACATGACTCGTCACGGAAAAGATAAAATGATCCAAATTGAATATATTGATGTGGTGACTTATAAATTGCTAAAATAGTTTATAACCAATGTTTGGTCCCATATTCCTGGGAAAACAATCAAAGCTTCAGGTACATCCAGTCACCTGATAGGCCATTTAAACATTTTATAGAGGGATTTTATTCAATTGTTATTTTCAGTGCATGTTTTCTGGTTGTATAAAAGCTTTCCCATGCAAGAGGGCTGATGTTATAACACTAAGTTATTATGCCACCAAGTATTTTCACAAGGTAAAGAAAGCTTTTTATGGTTCACTGAGGACAATCAACTCCTTCACAACCTAGAAACTGAAGATTGTATCTTCTGAAAACATTGGATAAAGACTGTCCTTGCCATCCACACTACAGCAAAACTTCTGGACTTTGAACTTTGGGTTCATGATCTCACAACTGAGAAGAGTCCCTCCACACTCTTGGAACTGTACACCCATTGGAACCCTTAAGGTAAAGCTAACCAGGGAAGTTTCTCTCCCGAAGAAGATGGCATCCTTGATGTGAACAGCTTTTCCCAAGATCATGAATCAAGACTTCTCTATTATCATGAGACTCTTATCTTTGAATATTTTTTCCTTGCTTTTGCCTCTATGAAGAATAGAAGTGGAAAAAGGATCTGTTGTGTACAATTATGGGTTATACTTTTATTTGTGAAGAATTTTGCAGCCAGCTTTAGGTCCTTTTTCCATGATTTGGAATAAAAGAGGCAAATGTATCCCTCATAATAGGCTCCATAGCAGTTTACTGTAAAGGCTATGGTTACATAATAGACTAAATTATCTTAAGAAAGTTATGCTAAATAATAGAGTTGGCTAAACAGAAGAGTATCTGTGCAGCTGCTGGCACTCATGGCCTATGGAGAAAACATCAGGTATTATAGAGATTCAGTTGTAGCAAATTAATGAAGAGACTGCTTAGTTAAGTGAGTAGACTCTTTAGCTCATTGTTTAATCTATTTGAGTTTAGGAGGTTTGGTTTATGGTGACCCTGGATAAGGAGCATACTTACTCTCAACTCTTGGTATTATCCTCCTGATAGTCATAATAATAGTCTCCCTGGTGTGCTGTATTCTCTCAACGGTTTTAAATGTTTGCATGCTGCCACCTCTAGAATGTCAAATGGCCTCTCTTCAACTGGAATGACAAGAGCTGAAAGAAATTGCAGCCATGAGGACACTGTAACCTACGAATGATGTGCTGAGTCCAAAAGCCCAAAGTGTTGGTAACTGAGAGTGGTGCTAAGTAAGGCCCTAAGTTTTGGTCACACTCTCACTTAAGTGAGAACCTGACCAAAAAAGTGGAATTTTTTTTTTTTTTTTTTTTTTTGAGATGGAGTCTCACTCTGTCACCCGGGCTGGAGTGCAGTGGCACGATCTCGGCTCACTGCAAGCTCCACTTCCCGGGTTCACGCCATTTTTCTGTCTCAGCCTCCCGAGTAGCTGGGACTACAGGCACCTGCCACCACGCCCGGCTAATTTTTTTGTATTTTTAGTGGAGACGGGGTTTCACCATGTTAGCCAGGATGGTCTCGATCTCCTAACCTCATGATCTGCCCACCTCGGCCTCCCAAAGTGCTGGGATAACAGGCGTGAGCCACTGCACCTGGCCAAAAAGGGGAATTTTTTTTAAACAAAATTATGGGAGGTCATTTTTTTGTACTGAGCCCATGCGCCAGGCCCCAACAGACCAAACTAAACCAAAACGGAGTCACGTATGCCAAGACCTTAAGGAAACACATAGATCCTAGAACAGACCACAGGCCAGGTTTTGTTTTTCTCCTACAAATCTCTATAACAAACATTCCTGACAGCATAGATATCCACCCCCTGAGTTCCCATTAAATCTTTTAACCAAATTAATTTCCTCTCGCCAAAAGACCATCAAGCTTCAGATGATCATGCAACAAAAGTTTCATCCAGTTCCACCACCCCTGGCCATCAAGGAGCTACCCTGCCTTCACTAGAAAGAGCAGAGCAGGACTTCTGTGATCCTCAATAGGTAGGGACTAGGCCTCAAGCCAACATGAAGCAGTTACAAAAGAAAGACCATCGGCCCCTCCACCTCCCATAAAGATTTATGGGGATCCCATCTCTGGAGGGAAATGAGGCAGAAGAATAGGGTCTGTAGGCAAGGAATATAAGGCAGATGCATGCTCACTTCCTAGAACTAAATCAAATGGAAACACTTCAGCTATGATGGGAAATGTCTTCTGTATTTACATAGGGCATACACTGAGTAACCAATGGAAACCTCTAGAGGGTATTTAAACCCCAGAAAATTCTGTAACCGGGCTATTGAGCCCCTATGCTCAAGCCCTCTGCCACCCTGTGGAGTGTACTTTTGTTTTCAATAAACCTCTGCTTTTGTTGCTTCATTCTTTCCTTGCTTTGTTTGTGCATTTTGTCC